CAAGGCTGCTGAAACAAAGTACCACCAGCTGAAATGGCTTAAACCATAGAATGTTATTGCCTCATGGTTCTGAAGGCTGGAAGTCCGAGATCAAGGTGTTGGCACTGTTGGTTTCTTTTGAGGGCTGTAAGGAAGAATCTGTTCCAGCCTTCTCTCCTACCTTCTGGTCATTTCCTGGCAATCTGGCACTCTTTGGCTGGTAGAAGCATCACCTCAATCTTTTCATCTTCACATGGTGTTTCTGTGTTTGTGTCTCTGTATCCAAAGTTCTTCCCTTTTTATGAGGTCATCACTTGTGTTAGATTAAGGCCCACTCTAATGATCTCAACTTAACTAATTATATCTGCAACGACCCTATTTCCAAATAAGGTCACATTCTAAGGTACTAGAAGTTAGGACTTCAACGTATGAATTTTGTGGGGACATGATACAATTCAACAGAGGCTGTTCATGGGAAGAAAGATGAAGAAAAATGCTCTCAGAAAAGGCACCACCCTAGCTTCTCGTTTTCACTTTCTTCTCGCTGTCAAAGACTCAGGGAATTGAGATTTGGAGAGCCTTCTCATTGCCAGTAGGCTTTACACTCACGGTCTCAATTACCCTCACGACAACTCACTGAAGTGGGTTTGTCTTCCCTCTTTACAGATGAGGTGAATGGGGAACAAGAAGGTCATGGCACTCAGCTAAGATCAGGCAATACGTCTCTTTTTTCTTCTCTAGCTAGTTTTGTCTTTTATGTCACTGGTGGGTCTCTGTCCAAAAGAGCACGACAGGACAAAATAATTGTGCTCTGTGAACGACACACTTTGATCATGCAGATGGGAGAAAGCTGTAGATCTAGGTAGGTCTTTAAGAAATAGGAATCACCAAGAACTTACATACCAGGCCATCATGGGCTTGACAAAAACCTCAACAAGAACTGGAGACTATTATAGTTAATCATGTCTTGAATTATCATGGAGTATTTGAGCTTACCCCACTGATGGTCTCATCCAGCAGTTCTGTACCATAGGAAGATTTCAGACATTCTGCTTCTTGCTCTCCAGATGATTCTGACTTAGAACCAGTGGTGAGAATTCTGATCGAATCCAACTCTATCATAAAGGAAAGGAAGCCAAGTGACATTAAGCAAAGAAATTCTATAAGGACTAGGACACAGCTCCCCCAAGGCCTATGCCAGTATTAGTTCCTCGGAAATAATACTACCATGATTTCCTATTTCCAGAAACCTCAGTGCTGCCACTAAATGGTTACCTTCTTCATATACATTCATGTATCTGATTACTTCTTTGACAGAACCCTGGCGGGGGGAACCTTATATCAATGAACAGGAATTATAAAGAGGAAGAACTCAGCTTGATAGAATAAAGGATTTCCTGTGTCTAAAGATGGAACGGGCTTTGGGTGAGCATCTGAACTCATCACTGAAGGTGATTTAAGCTTAAGATGTGTGGTGAGTTGGCAGCAATCTTGGCTTGCAGGGAGATTCTCTTTCTAAATCCTCTTCGTCATCTCAGCAGAGCCATTTAACAGAACTGACTGAGGGGCTCTGGCCCCCAAATCTTTCTTTCGGAGATCTACTTGAATGTGTGTAAAGTTCCACTCTGAATCATTCCTTTGGGGATCAGGAATTTCCAGCTCTTCTCGAAAAGGTAAGGGGTTATATCTCAATTCTTGGGCAAAATAATCATCTCTTTTATTATTCTTACTTTACAGATGTGGAAACTGAGATTATTACCCAATTTTATGCAGCAAGTCACTGGCAGAGCTGAGAGGAAAATCAAGATCTGGCTCTAGACTCTGAAGTTGTAATTATCATATTATCTCTCTAAATTGAACCTATCCGTGCTCTTTCTGTGTTCTCACCAGGGCTGAGCTCGAACTGCCACCTCTGCCAGCAGGACCATGTGTACCAGCTTGACCACTTGTGAGTGGAAGAAAGTCTTCTATGAGAAGATGGAGGTGGCAAAGCCAGCGGACAGCTGGGAGCTCATCATAGACCCCAACCTCAAGCCCAGTGAGCTGGCCCCTGGCTGGAAGCAGTACCTGGAGCAGCACGCCTCAGGCAGGTGAGAGGTTCAGTGGGGAGGGACCTTGCAGAACCTTCTCCACCCCTCCTTCTCCTCCCGGCAGGTTCCACTGCTCCTGGTGCTGGCACACCTGGCAGTCTGCCCATGTGGTCATCCTCTTCCACATGTTCCTGGACCGCGCCCAGCGGGCGGGCTCGGTGCGCATGCGCGTCTTCAAGCAGCTGTGCTATGAGTGCGGCACGGCGCGGCTGGACGAGTCCAGCATGCTGGAGGAGAACATCGAGGGCCTGGTGGACAACCTCATCACCAGCCTGCGCGAGCAGTGCTACGAGGAGGATGGTGGCCAGTACCGCATCCACGTGGCCAGCCGCCCGGACAGCGGGCCGCATCGTGCAGAGTTCTGTGAGGCCTGCCAGGAGGGCATCGTTCACTGGAAGCCCAGCGAGAAGCTGCTGGAGGAGGAGGTGACCACCTACACCTCTGAAGCCTCCAAGCCGAGGGCCCAGGCGGGATCCGGCTACAACTTCTTGTCTCTTCGCTGGTGCCTCTTCTGGGCCTCTCTCTGCCTGCTCGTTGTTTACCTGCAGTTCTCCTTCCTCAGTCCTGCCTTCTTTTAGTGGAGCTGGTTAAGGGTGGGAGAGGGCACATGGGCTTGAGAGTGGGGAGGACACAGTCTGGACTTGATCCTGCTACAGATTCAACATATGACTGGACAATCCGGTCACCTCTCTGGGCCTCAGTTAATGCATCTGCGGAATGAGAGGATTGCATTAGAAGATAGGCAATGATTCTTTCACTGGATGTGACAATAATTGGGGGAAGGGGAAAAGGGTGTAATAAAGGTTTTAGAGCTTGCCAGGATTGGTGCTAGTACTAGGTCAACAGGAG